TTTTTTTTTTTTTTGAGACAGAGTCTCACTGTGTTGCCCAGGCTGGAGTGCAAATGGCTTGATCTTGGTTCACTGCAACCTCTGCCTCCCAGGTTCAAGCAATTCTCTTGCCTCAGCCTCCCGAGTAGCTGGGACTAAAGGCGTGTGCCACCATGCCCAGCTAATTCTTGTATTTTTAGTAGAGACGGAGTTTCTCCATGTTGGCCAGACTGGTCTCGAACTCCTGACCTCAGGTGATCTGACCGCCTTGGCCTCCGAAAGTGCTGAGATTACAGTTGCGAGCCACTGTGCGTGGCCAGAACTTTATAATAAGAGACTTGAAGCTGGGTGTGACGGTGCACACCTCTAGTCCCAGCTACTCGGGAGGCCAAGACAGAAGGATCACCTTGAGGCCAGGAGTTTAAGGCCAGCCTGGGCAACATAGCAAAACCTAGTCCCTAAAATTAAAAAAAAAAAAAAAAAAAAAAGGAAAATAAAGGAGACTTGAAATTTTTGAACTAAATAGTGGTGATGGCTACACATTGTGAATGTAATTAACACCACTGAGTTAAACACTTAAAATGGTTAAAATGGCAAATTGTATGTTATACCTATTTTACTACAATAAAAAGTATAAAAAAGAGAAGATATTTAGGTGACTTACAGCAACCAATTGCAACAAAACAAAATGTTAAGAAATGATCTTTTTATGAGGCAATTGGAAATTTGAACACTGATCAACTATAGGATGATTGGAATTATTAATTTTTAAAGGTGTGATAAGATACTGCACTTGGCTGGGCACAGTGGCACATGCCTGTAATCCCAGCTACTTGGCAGGCTGAGGTGGGAGAATCGCTTGAGCTCAGGAGTTCGAGACCAGCCTGGGCAACGTGGCGAAATCCCCGTCTTTACAAAAACAAACAAACAAACAAAAAAGATATTGCAGTTGTGTTGTAAGCGTCCTTATCTTTCAGAGCTACATAGTGGAATGTTTATGGAATATTTAGGATAAATGATATAGGCATTTGGGATTTGCTGCAAAATGACCCAGAGGCAGGGGTCAGGGGGAGAGGTAGAGATGAGACAAGAGGTAGAGGGGAGAGGTAGAGGTAGCCACGAGCTGATAATTACAGACAAGAGATGCGGAGTATGTGGGGGCTCATTATCCTGCATAGTCTATCTTTGTATATCTTTGAACTTTTCAAGAATAAAAAAGCTTAAAAAGTATACATGGCCTGGTCCTACCAGAGACTCACCCAATGCCAGCCTCCAGCCAGGGAGAGCCAAGTTTGCATTTTCACACGCATCTCACACTCCTCTGCACTCTCAACTTGGAGCGCTCCAAACAGGGAAACCCCAAGCCTTGCTGGCTTCTGCCAACCCCCTGAGCAGAAGCATGGGTCCCCCTGATCACCACCTCACCACCCTCATCCTGATCTCACTGTACACAGCAATGTAAACCCCAGTGTAATTAAGTAGAGTCTTCTCTAAACTCCCCCGGGGAAAGGGAGACTCCCTTTCCCGGTCTGCTAAGTAGCGGGTGTTTTTCCTTGACACTAACGCTACAGCTAGACCACGGTGGGCTTGGCAACAGGTGTCTTCCCAGATGCTGGCGTTACCGCTAGACCAAGGAGCCCTCTGGTGGCCCTGTCCGGGCATAACAGAAAGCTTGCACTCTTGTCTTCTGGTCACTCCTCACTGTCCCCTCAGCTCCCATCTCTGTATGGCCTGGTTTTTCCTAGGTTATGATTGTAGAG